GATCACATTCTGAAGTACTGGGGTTTGGGATTTCAACATATCTTTTTGGGGAGACACCATTTGACCCATAATACTCAACAAATTATAAGCATATCCAGCCGGGCATGGTGGCTCACGCCTGTAATCCCAGCACTTTGGGAGGCCGAGGTGGGTGGATCTCGAGGTCAGGAGTTCCAGACCAGCCTGACCAAGATGGTGAAACCCCGTCTCTACTAAAAATACAAAAATTAGCCAGGCGTGGTGGCATGTGCCTGTGATCCCAGCTACTCAGGAGGCCGAGGCAGGAGAATCACTTGAACCTGGGAGGCAGAGGTTGCAGTGAGCTGAGATCAGCCATTGCACTCCAGCCTGGGTGATAGAGTAAGACTCCATCTCAAAAAATATATATATATAAGCATATACGAGCAGTAAGTCAAGATTTTCAAACACAGATTAACATAACTTCTGGTTAAATAAAACATAGACTTGGGTTGTATTTATTTATTAATGAGTCCCTTCATTTAGTATTTATTGAATTCCTACTATGTGTTGGACATTCTCTAGCATCATGAAGTTCTTGAACTTGGATGAGAAACAATTTACATTGTTTCTTTCATTAACCTCTAATTGAAAGCTACCAGTCTTTTCTGATGTGGATGTTGGTAACAAACCACAGTAATATTAGCAGGACCTGTAACTTTATTACATAGAGCTTTTCAGACCATGTATCACAGATCTTTTCATATGTCACAACGGTTGTAGGAGAGACTTCAGTATATGGTTTATGATCTTCACTATCTTGAAATTATGAGTGATTACAATTTTTACTAGATCTTAAGTACTCCCCATCTTTTTTTTTTTTTTGAGACAGTGTCTCGCTCTGTCACCCAGGCTGGAGTGCAGTGGCGTGATCTTGGCTTGCTGCAACCTCTGCCTCCTGGGGTTCAAGAGATTCTCCTGCCTCAGCCTCCCAAGTAGCTGCGACTACAGGTACACACCACCACACCTCGCTAATTTTTGTGGTTTTTTTTTTTTTTTTTTTTTTGTAGAGACGAGGATTTGCTGTGTTGCCCAGGTTGGTCTCAAACTCCTGGGCTCGAGTGATCCACCCACCTTGGCCTCCCAAAGTGCTGGAATTACAGGCATGAGCCACCAGGCCTGGCCTGCTTCAAAGAAAATAAAAAAAAGACAATGTGTTCATAGATAGGCACATATATTGTTATGAGGTTAATGAAAGAAATGATTAAATTGTTTCTCATCCAAGTTTAAACTTTAAAAAGAATTTGGATTACTACATAATTCTTTAAAAAAGAACCATAAACTGTATACAATTTTTTTAAAAAAGACTTTAGGTAATTTTTAAAATTTGGATAATTTCAATATAATTGATTTATTTTCTAAAAATCTGTATATTTTATTTTACTCATTTAAAAATGTTGTCCTGAGAAGGTTTCATAGGATTCACTAGATTCTCCGAAGTTTCATCGCACAAAAATGATTCAGAAACATTATTCTAGTTGCTGGAAATAAAGTAGCAAACAAGTCAGATACGGTCCGGGCTTCCACAGAACTTACCTCGGGGGATGAGGAAAGAGGAAGATGACAAACAATAAACAAAGAATCAGCAGATTTCTAGGTAGTCATAGGGCTATGTATACAACTCATGTGTGTGTGTGTGTGTGTGTGTGTGTGTGTGTGCCTGTATGTGTTTCCTATACTATATATGAGAGTAGGAGCAATAAGAGAGAAACCATATCATGTACAGCATGTAGACTAGGGTAATAAGTTTCAGTTTTCTTCTAATTACATTGTGTGTTCATCAAAGATTTTTTTAAATTGTGATAAAATACATATAATGTGAAATTTACCATCTTAATCATTTTAAGGGTACAGTTCGGTGGCATTAAGTACATTTACATTGTTGTGTGACTGTTGCCACCATCCATCCACAAAACTCTTTCATCTTGCAGGACTAAAGCTTTATACCCATTAACCAATAACCCCTTCCTTTCCCCAACATTGGAGCAGTGACAAGACGTGTTTTACATTTTAAAAGCATGACTTCATTTAAAAAACGTGAAGACAATGTTGCTAGGCAAGAATAGAACCACCAACAGGAAACCAGTTAGGAAATACGGCAGATGAGAGGTGACAGTGGATGAACTATGGTGTTGGCAGAAAAGGAGTTTGAAGTGGACTTTGGCAGTAAATCAGACAGGATTAGATGATGGGCTGGAACAAGTATGGAGGAGGACTTGGGTTCTGTTTCGGACATGGTAAGTCTGAGTTGTGTCTTTGCCATCCAAGTGGAAGTGCCTAACAGTTGGGTAGACAAGTCAGAGTTCAGGAAAAACACCAGAATATATTGTGGAGTCCTGGGCAAATGAGTGGTATTTGAAGCAATGGGAACGGATGAGATAATCCAGGAAGATAATATAGATAAAGAACAAGCCCGGGAATAATCTCTGGGGCATTGTCATCGTTTAGAGGTCAGGTTGAGAAGAAGAGAACTTTATGAGTGGCTTGTCCAATCTTACTTAGAGAACTTAGTGTTGTAGGAACTTGGATCTTGGCTCAGACAAACAGACAAAGCTACCAGTTGAAAATTCCATCAGGCTGGTCTTAGCCAGGTTATACTGGGTCTGGCCATGAGAGAGGGGTAATCTCATCTTCTAATTTATATTTACACCTAGGACATCTAAGATGGTGCTGGGATGGGGGAGGCAAGACAGCGCCAAAGAGAAATTGTTCTCTATTATTTTATTCTTTATAATTTCAACTTGTATTTTAGATTCAGGAGGTACATGTGCATGTTCGTTACACTGGTATGTTGCATGATGCTGTGGTCTGGGGTGTGACTGATCCTGCCACCCAGTTAGTGAGAATAGTACCCAAAAGGTAATTTTTCAACCCTTGACCCCTTTCCACCCATTGCTTTGGCTTATTTTTTCTCCTTTGCTAGGAGACCTGTTCTGATGATGTGTGTGGTCCTCACCACACTGCCCTGCCTCACCTTTTCCATAGCAGTGACTGAGGTATGGAATTTTTGATTTCTTCTGCTACAAGATTTAATGCTTGTAAATGGTTTTCTCTAAACAGGTTCAAAAGAGCATTAATGGGTCCGCTGATGTCTTACCTGATATGTTACCTGACCTGCCCGTATCTCTGGTTCTGTTATCCCTGATCATGGTTGATATTATTGAAAAACTCAGGATATATCCTCTTAGAGGGAGTCAAAAGAGTAAGTGTTCTTTTAAATGTGAATATTTTTTAAACTAAAATGTAAATAAATCTGTTAATTGCAGGTAGTGAAAATGGACACATCCATTCAACCTCTTTGCAACACATAAAAACTGTGACGGAGCAAGTGAGGCAAAGTCCAGAAAACGCTGCATCTCCCCAGGCAACCAACAGCACCCAGGTGTCGCAGCCATCAGGAGCCATGACACGGAGCCAGGAGTCTGTGTTCATGGGACCCCAGGAGCCCTCCTGTGACTCCGGAATCCTGAGAATGATGTCCCGGCGAGATGTCCGGGCAGAGTTATTCTTATGGAGCTTTCTCCTGTGGTCTGACACGATAGAAATGGTGCGTGTGGCTGGTCACCCCAACGTGTACAAGTCAAGCTGGCTATACCCAGTCTACATATTCAGTTTTATTTCTCTCCTTCGAATTACATTCACTCCCCAAAACCCTCTTCTCAATTCCCTGAGCGTCCTGCTGCAAGATTTACCATTCGTTTTTGTTAGACTTGGTTTAATCATTGCCCTGGGGACTATCACACCCGTACTGGGCCTGTGTAAAAATATCCTCGTGACTCTCTCTTACATTTACTTCAATTACCTAACCAGAATCAGGATTTTTTCTGCCTTTGAAATGTCTCCATTTTAAAAAGGAAATGGGATCTAGTAAGGCCTCTTTGTGATACCTGTGTGCACATTTGTAATCCTTCTTTTTTTCTTGGGGCGTAGGTGTTTGCACTATAAAGGAAATGACTAGATTGTAGAGAATAAGCCATTTTTACTAACTCTAGCATATCAGTTTTTTTTTTTACATATACAAATGGTGCTAAATTTAAGTAAAGTAATATTCTTATAAGTTGGCTCTCAGGTATTTCTAGAAAATGTTAGCAGCTAATTTTAGTTAGTTATGTATACTGAGGTCCCCAACCCCTGGACCATGGTCCCAGTACTGGTCCGTGATCTGTTAGCAAGCAGACCGCACAGCACGTGGTGAACCTCAAACTGAGCGTTCCCGCCTGCATTCCGCCTCCTGTCAGATCAGCAGCAGCATTAGATCCTCATAGGAGCCCAAACCCTATTGTGAACTGCGTATGCAAGGGATCTAGCTTTCGCTCTTTAAGAAAATCTAATACCTGATGATCTGAGGTGGGACAGTTTCATCCCAGAACCCAACCCCACCCCCAACCCTGGCTGTGGAAAAATTGTCTTCCACAAAACTAGTCCCTGGTGCCAAAAAGGTTGGGGACCACTGATGTATACCACGCTTTTTCTAAGAATACTCTTCAACGGAGCCCTTTAAAAAACTAAGAACCTTTTCCATCAAGTTAGCCCAAGAATAAGATTTTTATCTTTTATATAGATAGCATTATATGAATTGATTGATTAAATTTAGTTTTAAAAAACACACTTGAAATTATTGAATAATTTTTAGGTTATACTTTTTTTTTTTTTTTTGAGACGATGTCTCGCTCTTGTCCCCTAGGCTGGAGTGCGATGGCGCGTTCTCAGCTCACTGCAACCTGTATCTCCCGGGTTCAAGCGATTCTCCTGCCTCAGCCTCCCAAGTAGCTGGGAATACAGGCACCTGCCACCACGCTGGCTAATTTTTGTATTTTTAGTAGAGACGAGGTTTCACCATGTTGGCCAGGCTGGTCTCAAACTCCTGACCTCAGGTGATCTGCCCACCTCGGCCTTCCAAAGTGCTGGGATTACAGGTGTGAGCCACCACGCCCGGCTGGATTATACTTTTTAAAAATTTGAAAATTGTAGTTTTAGGGGTTCCTTCAAAGGTGGAATTATATTCTTTATTCCATTGTGGCAAGGGACTTTTATTCAATAAATTGATTTCAGCATAAAAAGCAATTCACTTTAACAGATATTTGGCTCAGTTTAAGGCTTAGCTGTATTGCCAGTACTGAAGTACTAATATGAGTGTTGTTTAGTATAATGAAGTCAAGGTACATCAGTAATACCAAGATAAAGTTTCATAATAAAAAGCCATAAAGTGAAGACAGAGATTTCAAAGTAAAAGAATATTTTATTTGTGGAATTTGATACTTTGATAAATAATCAAAGTACAAGCCCTGTTTAAAATTAAAAGTTCGGCTTACAAATATAATAGCCAATGTATCAGTGTCTTATGTGATACTATATCATGGATATATTGATGTTATAAAATAATTAGATACAGAGTCATGCAACTTGCTTTCACCCTGTTGGGACACTCTGAACAGTCAGCACTGTTCATTTGATAGTAATTTTCAGATGCTAGAGAGATTTGTGAGAGGCTGATAATGCAAGAGTAATGATTTATGTAGCCAGTTTCTTCAATGATCTGTGATAACAAATCATTAAGAATGAGACATATGGCTTAAGAATGAAGCTTAAGAATTTGACATATGGCCGGCTGTGGTGGCTCACACGTGTAATCCCAGCACTTTGGGAGGTTGAGGCAGGTAGATCACTGGAGTCCAGGAGTCTGAGACCAGCCTGGGCAACATGGAGAGATTCTACCTCTACAAAAAATACAAAAATTAGCTGGGCATGGTGATCTGCAACTATAGTCCCAGCTACTTAGGAGGCTGGGGCAGGAAGATTGCTTGAGCCCAGGAGGTCAAGGCTACAGTGAGCTATGATCATGCCACTGCACTCCAGACTGGGCAACAGAGTGACACCCATCTAAAAAAAATAAAAGAGAATTTGACGTTGTGTTATTCTACGCTCCACCAAATACCTCTCCCCTTGCCACCCTGTCTCCCTTTCCCTCTGTTTTAGGATTTTTCTCACACTGTAAAAGAAGATTTACTCACAGTTGTTAAAAGCTTGCCTTCCAGCTTTCTAATTTGAGGTAGGTTCTATAACCTCTGTGGGTCCCCGTTTCCACATGTAAAAGATGAACATAATACTAGTACTACATTAATAGGGTTAGGAGGGTTAAAGGGTAAAGAGTCCTTTGAGCACATTTTCTGGCAAACCATAATAACTTGATAAATGCTAAGCATTGGAACGGGTACCAAGTCTCCAAGAAACAAGTATCTCAATGCAGTTTTAGAAATTTCCTGTTTTATTCTTTTCTGTGGCCCTGCTCACCCTCTGGGAATAATCATTTCAACTTTGCATTTGTGAAAAATAATACATACAATCTTAAGGTTACTTCAGACTATACTTTTTCATCGAGGAGTATTGTATTCAAAAGTGATCGATCTGCTGAATATATAAATTAAAATGGACACAAGCCTTCATTCATCAGACATTTGAGTGTCTGTCCTCTGAGTTCCCATAGAATCTGAATTACACCACTTTATTCACACTTACATTATGTGTTTACTTTTCTGAGTGTCCTATTAATCTTTATTCCTTAAAGGAAAGCCTGAGGGCATCTTGTTTAACAATGCATCTCTCTCTTCATCAATCAACGCTGCAGGTGCTTACAAGACTTATAACTTAAAAAAATTATAATACAAGGCTCAGCGCAGTGCCTCAAGTGCCAACAGTTTCGGAGGCCTTGGCAGGCGGATCACTTGAGGCCAAGAGTTCGAGACTAGCCTGGCCAACATGGTGAAACACCGTCTGTACTAAAAATACAAAAATTAGCTGGGTGTGGTGGCACGCGCCTGTAGTCTCAGCTACTTGGGAGGCTGAGGCAGGAGAATCACTTGAACCTGGGAGGCAGAGGTTGCAATGAGCTGAGATTGCGCCATTGCACACCAGCCTGGGTGACAAGAGTCTCAAAAAAAAAATTATAATACAAGTAATTACTTTCGAATTCTGCCATGGGTATCTTTTTATTATTAAGAAAAGCCTGTCATCAAGGGATTCATTTATGATATTCCTAAATATGAAAATATTTTGTGTAAGTATATATTTATCTCCATATTAGAACTTAGCAACAGTGCTCAGATAAACTCAAAAGTATTACTTGAGTTTAGAATGCATTTTGTATCTAATATTTTAATATGAATGTGCCTGATATTTTCGGAAGTCACAACACTATACAAATAATGAAGGCATGTACAGAAGATTATGTGTAGGAGGAAAATTGAGTAGCTAATTTAATTTCATTTAATATTTTACTTAGAGTGTATACATGTTTATAGACTGCAAGTCTATGGGATTTAATAGATATTACAGCAAATTACACTGCGAAAACATTGATAGTTCTACACTGTAATTAAATGTTATATATATTATTAAAATTATTAGGTTGGTGCAAAAGTAATTGAGGTTTTTGCCATTGAAAGTGGTGGTGCATGCCTGTAATCCCAGCTACTCGGGAGGCTGAATCAGAATTGCTTGAACCCGGAGGGCAGAGGTTGCAGTGAGCTGAGATCTCGCCACTATGCTCCAGCCTGGGCAACAGATTGAGACTCTGTCTCAAAAAAAAAAAAAAGTCAAGTACAGTTAGTTAAAGGAATGTGCATTTAAAAATTAATCTATGATTAGGCTATTAATATATAGTCTAATAATTTTATTGCATTATAATTATAAAGTAGTTTTATAATTTTATAAAATTTTATTGATGCTGTAATTTTTATAAAATTTTATTTATTTTATAATTTTACAAAAAATTCTAATACCTGTAATACACTTTTTAGTGCCTTTTCTTTCTAAAAGTTAATGTTTGAAATTACAATGTGTAAATGTTATCTCGTCTTGTTTTTCTTATTAGGGCCCCATTTCACTGAATGACAATTGCAATGAGGCATAGGAAAGAAAAGGGAAATGAAATTGCTTGCTGAAGTCCTACTATGTTCTGGGCACTATGCTGTTTGCCTAATACATAATTGCCTTGTGCTGTGTACCTTGGAGCAGGGCCTTACATAGTGAATATATCAATAGTTGTTCACAAAAAGAGCAATATACCACTTAGAAGCTACAAAACTTAAAAATGGCTACTTATACTCCATAGAAGATATAGTAAATAATAGAAGAAAAAAATGAAATGGCTAAAGACATTTTGTTTTACAATGGGGCTGTTTTTACATGTTAATTAAAATTCTATGTTTAAACAAATCTCTTGTGATGGCTGTTTCATTATGAGAGGA